ATCTACGTAAGCGGGTTGAGGGTTAAATGAGACAATCCTCAAAGCATTCAGCAGGCATTGCCAGAGGAAAAGCAATTAGTAAATGTTTTCACGACCACAGTTCTCCTAACCATTCAGACAACTTGTAAGTGGAGTCGAGGAGCTCTTTCACGCTGTAAACATGGACGTGGGAGGAAGCAGAATCTAACGGAGACTGGGCTGAAGGCCGAGGCGAGAGAACGAAGACTGAGGCGGCGCTGACGGCGGCCGGTGTGCCTCAGCTTGCCATCAGGAGTCGTTACCTTTGCTAAGCTCGGAGGGTTTCACCTCTAGGAGTTCCTCAGCAGTCTGGAACCCCGCAGACACCAGCTTCACCCGCACCGCTGGAGACAGCGGGAAACTCACCAAATCCCGCTGCATTTCAAAGCGGAACGTCTTCCCGCGCATCGCAGGCTCACCTGCTAACCCCGGAGCAGCCAAACTCCGCACGCCCTCGCTGGGGCGTGCGGCGTGACGTCAGACGTAAAGCGGAAGGGGCCGGCTCTGCGGCCTGGCCGCACGGGGCTCCGGGCCTTGCAGCTTTGCGCAGTCTTGTAAATTTTCACACTTATGCACCATTCCGTTTTGATTCCCCAAAATCCCATTTAGAGATTCCTCATCAAATGTACACCCTGACTGTAAAACGATGGACGGAGACCATAGGACGGAGAGCCAGGCCCAGTGGGTTCTCCACGCCACATTTCCTTGCCTCCACCGTGGCCTGTTAGGTGAAGCCTCAGAGTCATTAATAGGAATGATCTCGAGTGGGAGTAGTGAGCGTAACGGGCACACACTAGCCAGTTACCATTATTTTGGTGTGAAAAGCTCAGGGAACAATCATTAGAATTAATCTGCGTGCTCTTTGTAGAGTTGCAGTCTCTTGGCTCTTCCCGCTGACCGTCCCCCTTTTCTGACCCCCCCCCCCCGCAACGACCACATTGCTTTTCCCGCCCTCGCGAGGGATTGTGGGCCAGCCCCCAACGGCCGCTGGGAGGGATCAGTCCGCATTCCCCGCACCCACCCACGTCTTCCCGGGAGTCGTATCCCGAGCATGGAGGTTACTGAGACCGTTATTTCTTCATGGCCTGCCTAGCTTAAGCAGTAGCTGGAAAAGTAAGCAACTAATGTCCCCATTAGTGTGTCTGAAGGCAGTATTATTCCCACTTTACAATTTTAGGAAACGGAAACAGAGAGACAAAGTTTGACGAAGACCCGGAGTGGAGCAGCGATTCAGACCCGGCACAACCGACTCCGTTGCCTTCCCCTATGCCGCCCCCAACGCCACCGCCTCCCTGACTGCCCTGCCGTGCAGCGCCCGATTCAGACTGGTTGTTAGAAATCTACGCCAGAATCTTTACGTGTGTCCAGAAAGGAAAGGAATCAACATTTCGCATCAGCCTTCCCAAGATGGCAGCTGCTGAAGACGAGTTCCTGCCGCCGCCGCGGCTCCCCGAGCTGTTCGATTCCAGCAAACAGCTTCTGGACGAAGTCGAAGGAGCGACTGAACCCACCGGTTCCCGAATAGTCCAGGAAAAGGTGTTCAAGGGCCTCGACCTCCTTGACAAGGTTGCCAAAATGTTATCGCAGCTTGACTTGTTCAGCCGAAATGAAGATTTGGAGGAGATTACTTCCACCGACCTGAAGTACCTGATGGTGCCAGCGTTTCAAGGAGCCCTCACCATGAAACAAGTCAACCCCCGTAAGCGTCTAGATCATTTGCAGCAGGCTCGCGAACACTTTATAAAATACTTAACTCAGTGCCATTACTATCGTGTGGCCGAGTTTGAGCTGCCCCAAACCAAGACCAACTCAGCTGAAAATCACGGTGCTATTACCTCCACGGCTTATCCTAGCCTCGTTGCTATGGCATCTCAAAGACAGGCTAAAATAGAGCGATACAAGCAGAAGAAGGTGTTGGAGCATAAGTTGTCTACAATGAAATCTGCTGTGGAAAGTGGTCAAGCAGATAATGAGCGTGTTCGTGAATATTATCTTCTTCACCTTCAGAGGTGGATTGATATCAGCTTAGAAGAGATTGAGAGCATTGATCAGGAAATAAAGATCCTGGGAGAGAAAGACTCTTCAAGAGAGGCATCCACTTCTAACTCATGTCACCAGAAGAGGCCTCCAATGAAACCCTTCATTCTCACTCGGAACATGGCGCAAGCCAAAGTATTTGGCGCTGGCTATCCAAGTCTGGCTTCCATGACAGTGAGTGACTGGTATGATCAACATCAGAAACATGGAGTGTTACCAGATCAGGGAATAGCCAAGGCAACACCAGAAGAATTCAGAAAAGCCACTCAGCAACAGGAAGATCAAGAAAAGGAGGAAGAGGATGATGAACAAACACTCCAAAGAGCTCGAGAGTGGGATGACTGGAAGGACACCCACCCTAGGGGCTACGGCAACCGACAGAACATGGGCTAATCTTCCCACAACACCGCAGGACTGCAGGGTGCACACCTTCCCCGCCAAGGAAAACCATGCAGCCTTCCCCTCCCTGAGCTCCCCTACAGCTGTGTAAAACGAAGGCAAAGATGCTTAATGTTGCTTTGAGTTCAATAAAGTGTTAAATTATTATTATTATTTTATTTATTTTTTTGAGATGGAGT